TCTCCACGTCCTCACCAACATTTTTGATTATAGCCATTCTAGCGTGTGTGAGGTGTTAATCTCATTGTGGTTTTGATTTGTATTTCCATGATGGCTAATGATACTGAGCATCTTTTCATGTGCTTATTGGCCATTTATTTTTATTTTTGATACAGTCTCGCTCTGTTGCCCAGGCTAGAGTGTAGTGGCGCGATCTCGGCTCACTGCAACCTCTACCTCCCAGGTTCAAGTGAGTCTTATGTCTCAGCCTCCTGAGTAGCTGGGACTACAGGCATGTGCCACCATGCCTGGCTAATTTTTGTATTTTTAGAAGGGACGGGGTTTCACCATGTTGGCCAGGCTGGTCTCGAACTCCTGACCCCAAGTGATCCACCTGCCTTGGCCTCCCAAAGTGCTGGATTACAGGTGTGAGTGACTGCGCCTGGCCTTATTGGCAATTTCTGTACTGATTTTGGAGAAGACACTATTCAGATACTTTGCCCATTTTTAAAAATTGGGCTATTTGCTGGCCGGGCATGGTGGCTCACATCTGTAATTCCAGCACTTTGGGAGGCAGAGGTGGGCAGATCACTTGAGGTCGGGATTTTGAGACCAGCCTGACCAAGATGGAGAAACCCCATCTCTACTAAAAATACAAAATTAGCCGGGCGTGGTGGCGCATGCCTGTAATCCCAGCTACTTGGGAGGCTGAGGCAGGAGAATCACTTGAACCCGGGAGGCGGAGGTTGCGGTGAGCCGAGATTGTGCCATTGCACTCCAGCCTGGGCAACAAGAGTGAAACTCCATCTCAAAAAAAAAAAAATTGGGCTATTTGCTTTTTAATTATTTTTTAATTATTTGAAAATAATTTAATGCATATTTTAGACTAATTTAAAAAATAAGATAGTGATTGTGACTCCAGTCATATAGTAGTTGTAAAATTAATATAGAATGAAGGCATATGTATGCATAAAACTTGCTATGCTTTTTAGTGGCTCTTTGTGTATCTGGTGGATTGTTGATCATTCTTTTTCCTTCCTCTTAGGAGCTCATTTTGCAGCTCTCAAGCTTTTATAGCATGCTGTAAACAATTGTCAAAGTTGTTTATCAAGAAACAGATAGAGTTGCAACTTGTTTCTAGTAATAGAAACTTTTACACTGCATTCAATGCCTAACGTTGCAGAAACAGAAAGGTCAAATGATTCTGGAAATGGTGAGCACAAATCTGAGAGAAAGTCACCTGAAGAGAATCTACAAGGTGCTGTAAAATCTTTCTGCACAAGTGCCTCAGGAGCACCCTTGGGTCCCAAAGGAGATGGTCATTATCCATGGAGTTGTCCAGTGACTCATACACGGGAAAAAATTTATGCCATCTGTTCGGACTATGCCTTTCTCAACCAGGCGACCTCAATCTATAAAACTCCAAATCCATCCCGCTCTCCTTGCCTCCCTGATAGTACCTCTTTATCTGCTGGAAATAATTCATCAAGATACATTGGTATCCCGACTAGTACATCGGAAATTATCTACAATGAAGAAAATAGCTTGGAAAACTTATCCAACAGCCTGGGCAAGCTACCTCTCGCATGGGAAATTGATAAATCTGAATTTGATGGGGTGACCACAAATTCGAAACACAAATCAGGTAAGGAGGGAGCCATGAAGTTCATATGTGAACATTTTGCTTATTTTATACTCTTGTATTCTAGGCAATGCAAAGAAACAAGTTTCCAAGAGAAAAACTTCAGATAAAAAGGGAAGATATCAGAAGGAATGTCCTCAGCATTCTCCTCTTGAAGATATTAAACAGCGGAAAGTATTAGACCTCAGACGATGGTGATGTTATCAGTTTTTATTTTTTTCATTTTCAAGTGAAGAAAACAGTCTTTTGTGTTCTCAGGTACTGCATAAGCCGACCACAGTATAAGACTTCTTGTGGCATCTCTTCATTAATTTCTTGTTGGAATTTCTTATACAGCACAATGGGAGCTGGAAAGTAAGTATGTCAATTTATCAGTACCCCCAAACAAAATGAAAGGCAATGAATGTTTCTTTTGTAGCCTTCCACCTATTACCCAAGAAGAAGCTTTACATATTCTGGGCTTTCAACCTCCATTTGAAGATATTAGGTTTGGTCCTTTCACGGGGAATACAACACTTATGAGGTATGAAGACCCTCTTAGAGGCAATATCGTGTTTGCCATGAACAAATCTTCTTGTTACTTTCAGGTGGTTTAGACAAATTAATGACCACTTCCATGTAAAAGGATGCTCTTATGTTCTATATAAGCCTCATGGGAAGAATAAAACAGCAGGAGAAACTGGTAGGTAAACATATAGAAGATTTACATACACATTTCAGTTTGTGTGTTTGTTTGTTTTTAATAGCTTCAGGGGCCCTGTCAAAGTTAACCCGTGGATTGAAAGATGAATCGCTGGCTTATATCTATCATTGCCAAAATCATTATTTTTGTCCAATTGGCTTCGAAGCAACCCCTGTTAAAGCTAATAAAGCATTCAGGTAAGCATTGACGTGTTTTAGAAAGTGCATTTTTAAACGTACTGTGAATGTATTTTATATTTAGCAGGGGACCTCTCTCACCACAGGAAGTTGAATATTGGATCTTAATTGGAGAATCAAGTAGAAAACATCCTGCCATTCACTGTAAAAAGTATGTTAACTTCCCTTTATTTTCTTTAATTGAATTGTGCTTTATCCTTTCTTCTTAACTATAGATGGGCAGATATTGTTACTGATCTAAACACTCAAAATCCAGAATACCTGGATATCCGGCACTTAGAGAGGGGACTGCAGTATAGAAAAACAAAGAAGGTAAGAAGAACACCATTGTGTTTGAAGGCATTATTTTCTTCAGCCAACATTTTTTTCTTCTCAGGTTGGGGGAAATTTGCATTGCATCATAGCATTCCAGAGACTTAACTGGCAAAGATTTGGCCTTTGGAACTTTCCATTTGGAACCATTAGACAAGAATCACAACCTCCAACACATGCCCAGGGAATTGCCAAATCTGAGAGTGAAGACAATATTTCCAAGAAGCAGCATGGGCGTCTGGGCCGGTCTTTCAGTGCTAGTTTCCATCAGGACTCGGCATGGAAAAAGATGTCTAGTATCCATGAGAGAAGGAACAGTGGTTACCAGCCCGGAGTTTTTTCCATTAACAATTCTCCCAGATATTAGCATTTGGTTAAACCAAGCACTTAAAGGAGTCCGGGATCGCCATGGGAACTCAATAGAAAATCCTCATCTTCTCACTTTGTTTCATCGGCTCTGCAAACTCTTATTTTTTCGAATTCGTCCTATTTTTGTGTTTGATGGGGATGCTCCACTATTGAAGAAACAGACTTTGGTAAGTGTCGTATAGTTTTTAGTAAGTGTCAAGAAGTGAGATCTTACATCCTTTCTTCTCATAGGTGAAGAGAAGGCAGAGAAAGGACTTAGCGTCCAGTGACTCCAGGAAAACGACAGAGAAGCTTCTGAAAACATTTTTGAAAAGACAAGCCATCAAAACTGCCTTCAGAAGCAAAAGGCAAGAGGAAAATTATAGTCGTGTTAGAGATGATAATCTGTTTAAAGATTTGTGTACTTTCCAGAGATGAAGCACTACCCAGTCTTACCCAAGTTCGAAGAGAAAACGACCTCTATGTTTTGCCTCCTTTACAAGAGGAAGAAAAACACAGGTAAATGTTTAACTATTTAAGAATATTATTTTATAGATATCGTAAAAGTATGTTTGACTTTCAGTTCAGAAGAGGAAGATGAAAAAGAATGGCAAGAAAGAATGAATCAAAAACAAGCATTACAGGTATTTAGATCATTTTTGAATTCAGAATGTATAATTTCATGGTGCTGTGATTTTATCTTTACAGGAAGAGTTCTTTCATAATCCTCAAGCGATAGATATTGAGTCTGAGGACTTCAGCAGCCTGCCCCCTGAAGTAAAGCATGAAATCTTGACTGATATGAAAGAGTTCACCAAGCGCAGAAGAACATTATTTGAAGCAATGCCAGAGGTGAAATATGCAACAGTACATTCATGCTTAGAACAGTAATTTTGTTTGTTTATTTTGCCTTTAGGAGTCTGATGACTTTTCACAGTACCAACTCAAAGGCTTGCTTAAAAAGAACTATCTGAACCAGCATATAGAACATGTCCAAAAGGAAATGAATCAGCAACATTCAGGACACATCCGAAGGCAGTATGAAGATGAAGGGGGCTTTCTGAAGGAGGTAGAGTCAAGGAGAGTGGTCTCTGAAGACACTTCACATTACATCTTGATAAAAGGTATCAGGCACCATCATTTATATATTTACATTGAATGGTGAGAAGTGTTTTAATTCTTCTTAAGGTATTCAAGCTAAGACAGTTGCAGAAGTGGATTCAGAGTCTCTTCCTTCTTCCAGCAAAATGCACGGCATGTCTTTTGACGTGAAGTCATCTCCATGTGAAAAACTGAAGACAGAGAAAGAGCCTGATGCTACCCCTCCTTCTCCAAGAACTTTACTAGCTATGCAAGCTGCCCTGCTGGGAAGTAGCTCAGAAGAGGAGCTGGAGAGTGAAAATCGAAGGCAGGCCCGTGGGAGGAACGCACCTGCTGCTGTAGACGAAGGCTCCATATCACCCCGGACTCTTTCAGCCATTAAGAGAGCTCTTGACGATGACGAAGATGTAAAAGTGTGTGCTGGGGATGATGTGCAGACGGGAGGGCCAGGAGCAGAAGAAATGCGTATAAACAGCTCCACCGAGAACAGTGATGAAGGACTTAAAGTGAGAGATGGAAAAGGAATACCGTTTACTGCAACACTTGCGTCATCTAGTGTGAACTCTGCAGAGGAGCACGTAGCCAGCACTAATGAGGGGAGAGAGCCCACAGACTCAGTTCCAAAAGAACAAATGTCACTTGTTCACGTGGGGACTGAAGCCTTTCCGATAAGTGATGAGTCTATGATTAAGGACAGAAAAGATCGGCTGCCTCTGGAGAGTGCAGTGGTTAGACATAGTGACGCACCTGGGCTCCCGAATGGAAGGGAACTGACACCGGCATCTCCAACTTGTACAAATTCTGTGTCAAAGAATGAAACACATGCTGAAGTGCTTGAGCAGCAGAACGAACTTTGCCCATATGAGAGTAAATTCGATTCTTCTCTTCTTTCAAGTGATGATGAAACAAAATGTAAACCGAATTCTGCTTCTGAAGTCATTGGCCCTGTCAGTTTGCAAGAAACAAGTAGCATAGTAAGTGTCCCTTCAGAGGCAGTAGATAATGTGGAAAATGTGGTGTCATTTAATGCTAAAGAGCATGAGAATTTTCTGGAAACCATCCAAGAACAGCAGACCACTGAATCTGCAGGCCAGGATTTAATTTCCATTCCAAAGGCCGTGGAACCAATGGAAATTGACTCGGAAGAAAGTGAATCTGATGGTACGTGTCTGTGCTTTTGTAGAAATCTGGAAGTAGATGAAGTGACCTTTTAATTTTGGTACAGGAAGTTTCATTGAAGTGCAAAGTGTGATTAGTGATGAGGAACTTCAAGCAGAATTCCCTGAAACTTCCAAACCTCCCTCAGAACAAGGCGAAGAGGAACTGGTAGGAACTAGGGAGGGAGAAGCCCCTGCTGAGTCCGAGAGCCTCCTGAGGGACAACTCTGAGAGGGACGACGTGGATGGTGAGCCACAGGAAGCTGAGAAAGATGCGGAAGATTCGCTCCATGAATGGCAAGATATTAATTTGGTAATACCGTAACATTGTGTTTCGACTTCTTGTATAAATCTATAAATGAAAAAACATTTTATAGGAGGAGTTGGAAACTCTGGAGAGCAACCTCTTAGCACAGCAGAATTCACTGAAAGCTCAAAAACAGCAGCAAGAACGGATCGCTGCTACTGTCACCGGACAGATGTTCCTGGAAAGCCAGGTGGGTGCAGGCAGCTTGGGTTTCCTTTACCACTGGGCGTCACTGTGTACCCCTCACTCTGCAGGAACTCCTGCGCCTGTTCGGCATTCCCTACATCCAGGCTCCCATGGAAGCAGAGGCGCAGTGCGCCATCCTGGACCTGACTGATCAGACTTCCGGAACCATCACTGATGACAGTGATATCTGGCTGTTTGGAGCGCGGCATGTCTATAGAAACTTTTTTAATAAAAACAAGTTTGTAGAATATTATCAATATGTGGACTTTCACAATCAATTGGGTAAGACTTCAGAGTCTTTTTGATTACTTTCTGATAAAAATTAAAAAATATTGTTACTCTTTAGGATTGGACCGGAATAAGTTAATAAATTTGGCTTATTTGCTTGGAAGTGATTATACCGAAGGAATACCAACTGTGGGTTGTGTAACCGCCATGGAAATTCTCAATGAATTCCCTGGGCATGGCCTGGAACCTCTCCTAAAATTCTCGTAAGGTCTTTTATTTCTTTAATTTGGATAATCTGTGTAAGTAATTGTTTCCTTTATTTTACAGAGAATGGTGGCATGAAGCTCAAAAAAATCCAAAGATAAGACCTAATCCTCATGACACCAAAGTGAAAAAAAAATTACGGACATTGCAACTCACCCCTGGCTTTCCTAACCCAGCTGTTGCCGAGGCCTACCTCAAACCCGTGGTGGATGACTCGAAGGGATCCTTTCTGTGGGGGAAACCTGATCTCGACAAAATTAGAGAATATCCTTTGCTTCTTAAAAGAGAAGGAAACATCAAAATATTTATAAGTCTTAACTGCATGCATATTTTGTCAGCGGTATTTCGGCTGGAACAGAACGAAGACAGATGAATCTCTGTTTCCTGTATTAAAGCAACTCGATGCCCAGCAGGTAATCATGGTGGACCCTTCTCCTAAGTTCAGTTATTATTATTATTCTTTTGTTATTTTTTTAGACACAGCTCCGAATTGATTCCTTCTTTAGATTAGCACAACAGGAGAAAGAAGATGCTAAACGTATTAAGAGCCAGAGACTAAACAGAGCTGTGACATGTATGCTAAGGAAAGAGAAAGAAGCAGCAGCCAGCGAAATAGAAGCAGTTTCTGTTGCCATGGAGAAAGAATTTGAGCTACTTGATAAGGCAAAAGGAAAAACCCAGAAGAGAGGCATAACAAATACCTTAGAAGAGTCATCAAGCCTGAAAAGAAAGAGGCTTTCAGATTCTAAAGGAAAGAATACATGCGGTGGATTTTTGGGGGAGACCTGCCTCTCAGAATCATCTGATGGATCTTCAAGTGAAGATGCTGAAAGTTCATCTTTAATGAATGTACAAAGGAGAACAGCTGCGAAAGAGCCAAAAACCAGTGCTTCAGATTCGCAGAACTCAGTGAAGGAAGCTCCCGTGAAGAATGGAGGTGCGACCACCAGCAGCTCTAGTGATAGTGATGACGATGGAGGGAAAGAGAAGATGGTCCTCGTGACCGCCAGATCTGTGTTTGGGAAGAAAAGAAGGAAACTAAGACGTGCGAGGGGAAGAAAAAGGAAAACCTAATTAAAAAATATGTATCCTCTATAATTAGTTATGACAGCCATTTGTAATGAATTTGTCGCAAAGACGTAATAAAATTAACTGGTGGCACGGTCTTTGTATTTAGTGTGTGGTTCCTAAAAACAAA